GCCTTAGGATCATCCTCTAGCACTGAGTACTGCTGGAAGGGCAGGGAGTGCCCCCCACCCCACCCCATTTATTGCCCGACCAAAGAGAGGGCCTCCCTCCCCCTCCCTTGGAGGGACTTGCTGGACCACCCCTCAGCACGCCCACACCTTCCTCCTTAGCTAGTGAAAGACATACTCAGCAAGGCTTCCGCCTGTCAGGATGGCTGGGACAATAGGATTCACTGAGGATATAAGGCTGTTCCTAGCTTTTTCTCTTCCCATTCCCACCTGTGCCTCAGTTTTCCAAAGTGCTGGATTTAGAAAGGGTGAATTATGAGGGAGCTGGAGGGCTTTGCCCCACCCCCCTCCGCGCGCACACGCAAGCACAGGCAGAGGCACATACCCCCTCCAAGTCAAAGTTGTGAGTGGGGTGGTGTTTGCGCGTCTGTGGCTGGGACTGGATGTGTCAGGGATGGGAAAACCCATCATGCTGGTCACAGAAAATGCGCGGTGGGGACAGAAGCAGTTTTGAAGGAAAAGAAGAGGAGGGGGACTGAAAGAAAGAAGGGGGCGCTGAAAGGGAGGGCGCTGGGAGGAAAAAGGTGCAGTGTGGAGGAAGCGCGGCGTGGGCAGGGCTTGGGAAGGGATAACGGAATATCTGAGGTGGAGTGGGCCGTGGAGCGTCGGGGCCGGTCTGAGCAGCGGGTGTGTAAATGGAACAGTCCCGAGATGAATTTTATGGGAGTCTGCGCAGGTCCTTAATGTGTGGCTGTACCCTCCAGCCCCATGTACCCCACACGATGGACAGACAGCCTTGGTGTGGCAGGGCCCAAAGAGGTCCTATCTACCGCAATAACACGACCAGGCGGCCCTGGGGGCGCAGGGGCTCGGGGTGGGAGCGGCGGAGCGCGCGGAGTCGCCGCGGGGTGGCAGGGGTGGGCCGGGGGCGGGGCCGCGGGCGTCGGGGAGGTGGCAGTGGGCGCAGGGCGGGGCGAGCTCAGCGGAGGGCGGGTTTGAATGTGCCCCGGCGGGAGAGGGAAGCTGCAGCGAGAGCGCGCGGATCTCAGCGCGGGAGCAGTGCTTCTGCGGCAGGTGCTGCCCGGGGCCGGGGACTGGGGACTGGGGACTGCCGGGGCGGAAGACGCCGCTGCCCGCCTGCCACGGAGGGCAGGGAGGGCGGGCCTGACGGCTCCGCAGCCCGGAGAAGGGACGCCGGGTGGGGCCCCAGTGCGGAGCGTGCGGAGCCGCGCAGCACGTGGCGCGCACGGGCCAGGGAGCCTGAGGACCCTGCGGGGACCGGGACCCAAGCTGGGCGGGGCGGCCTGGCTCCCGGGCCTAAAACAGGCTGCGGTCACGTTGACCTCCGCAAGGGGCAGGCGAGTGGACGGGTGATCCCCATCGATCTGGTCGGTATCAGGGAGGGGCCGTGCCGCTGACTTGCCACCTTTTTCATTCTGGATCCGCACCCAGGAGCCCGTGGACAAGGCCCACTGCCTGAGCCTGAACTAGGAGCACCTCCTAGGGACTGCCCAGGCTTGCTCTGCTCTGACCCTTCTGCTGGCCAGTCTGGGCACCTGGTGAGTGCCCAGAAAGGGAGGGAAGGGAAGCTAAGACAGGGCCTCACACTGTTCCTGCCCCCAGCAGGCCCCTGAGGGAGGGAGCTGTCAGCCAGGGAAAACCGAGAACACCATCACCATGACAACCAGTCACCAGCCTCAGGACAGGTAAGGGGTAAGGGGCTGGGCTGTGGATCCAGTCATTTGGCCCATCTTTCCTCCTCCATTGCAGATACAAAGCTGTCTGGCTTATCTTCTTCATGCTGGGTCTGGGAACGCTGCTCCCGTGGAATTTTTTCATGACGGCCACTCAGGTGAGGCTGGAGGGACTGGGCTCCATGGGGCAGATTTCAACACTCCTCTCTGCAACCCCTGCAGTATTTCACAAACCGCCTGGACATGTCCCAGAATGTGTCCTTGGTCACTGCTGAACTGAGCAAGGACGCCCAGGCGTCAGCCGCCCCTGCAGCACCCTTGCCTGAGCGGAACTCTCTCAGTGCCATCTTCAACAATGTCATGACCCTATGTGCCATGCTGCCCCTGCTGTTATTCACCTACCTCAACTCCTTCCTGCATCAGAGGTGAGTGCCCACCCCCTCCCCAGCCCCCAGCCTTGTCTCTGCCACCCTTGGCCTCTCCCGGCAGGATCCCCCAGTCCGTACGGATCCTGGGCAGCCTGGTGGCCATCCTGCTGGTGTTTCTGATCACTGCCATCCTGGTGAAGGTGCAGCTGGATGCTCTGCCCTTCTTTGTCATCACCATGATCAAGATCGTGCTCATTAATTGTAAGCTGGGCCAGGAGGGGGCCTATGGGAGGCTCCCCTGCTCATGCCCGCCCTGTTTCCCCAGCATTTGGTGCCATCCTGCAGGGCAGCCTGTTTGGTCTGGCTGGCCTTCTGCCTGCCAGCTACACGGCCCCCATCATGAGTGGCCAGGGCCTAGCAGGCTTCTTTGCCTCCGTGGCCATGATCTGCGCTATTGCCAGTAAGTCCGGCTATCTACCTGCCCAGTGCCCTGGGCCTGTCTCTGATCACTGACACCACCCCAGGTGGCTCGGAGCTATCAGAAAGTGCCTTCGGCTACTTTATCACAGCCTGTGCTGTTATCATTTTGACCATCATCTGTTACCTGGGCCTGCCCCGCCTGGTGAGTAAATGGAGGGAGCTGGGGTTTGGGGTAATCCACCTCCCCCGTCTCCCTTACTTGATAGGAATTCTACCGCTACTACCAGCAGCTCAAGCTTGAAGGACCCGGGGAGCAGGAGACCAAGTTGGACCTCATTAGCAAAGGTCCGAAGAGCCTGAGGAAGCTGGGGTGGAGGCCCACAACTTGGAGATTTCTTCCATCCCGCAGGAGAGGAGCCAAGAGCAGGCAAAGAGGAATCTGGAGTTTCAGTCTCCAACTCTCAGCCCACCAATGAAAGCCACTCTATCAAAGCCATCCTGAAAAATGTACGTAGGGGAGGTTATCCTATCTTCTACCCGGCATTTGGGTGACTCTACCCCTTCTATCTAGATCTCAGTCCTGGCTTTCTCTGTCTGCTTCATCTTCACTATCACCATTGGGATGTTTCCAGCCGTGACTGTTGAGGTCAAGTCCAGCATCGCAGGCAGCAGCACCTGGGGTGAGGATGCCACAGGTTTCCAGGATGGGAACCCTGATAACCACCCGTTCATCTCCTCTTCCAGAACGTTACTTCATTCCTGTGTCCTGTTTCTTGACTTTCAATATCTTTGACTGGTTGGGCCGGAGCCTCACAGCTGTATTCATGTGGGTAAGTGGAGGAAGAGGGCCCCAGGCCCCTGTGCCTGGGCTGAGGCCCTGCCTGGTGCCCACAGCCTGGGAAGGACAGCCGCTGGCTGCCAAGCCTGGTGCTGGCCCGGCTGGTGTTTGTGCCACTGCTGCTGCTGTGCAACATTAAGCCCCGCCGCTACCTGACTGTGGTCTTCGAGCACGATGCCTGGTTCATCTTCTTCATGGCTGCCTTTGCCTTCTCCAACGGCTACCTCGCCAGCCTCTGCATGTGCTTCGGGCCCAAGTGAGTAGGGCTGGCAGGGAACTTGGTGGCATTGAGGTAGCCTTGCCCTTCCTTCCCCGCTTAGGAAAGTGAAGCCAGCTGAGGCAGAGACCGCAGGAGCCATCATGGCCTTCTTCCTGTGTCTGGGTCTGGCACTGGGGGCTGTTTTCTCCTTCCTGTTCCGGGCAATTGTGTGACAAAGGATGGACAGAAGGACTGCCTGCCTCCCTCCCTGTCTGCCTCCTGCCCCTTCCTTCTGCCAGGGGTGATCCTGAGTGGTCTGGCGGTTTTTTCTTCTAACTGACTTCTGCTTTCCACGGCGTGTGCTGGGCCCGGATCTCCAGGCCCTGGGGAGGGAGCCTCTGGACGGACAGTGGGGACATTGTGGGTTTGGGGCTCAGAGTCGAGGGACGGGGTGTAGCCTCGGCATTTGCTTGAGTTTCTCCACTCTTGGCTCTGACTGATCCCTGCTTGTGCAGGCCAGTGGAGGCTCTTGGGCTTGGAGAACACGTGTGTCTCTGTGTATGTGTCTGTGTGTCTGCGTCCGTGTCTGTCAGACTGTCTGCCTGTCCTGGGGTGGCTAGGAGCTGGGTCTGACCGTTGTATGGTTTGACCTGATATACTCCATTCTCCCCTGCGCCTCCTCCTCTGTGTTCTCTCCATGTCCCCCTCCCAACTCCCCATGCCCAGTTCTTACCCATCATGCACCCTGTACAGTTGCCACGTTACTGCCTTTTTTAAAAATATATTTGACAGAAACCAGGTGCCTTCAGAGGCTCTCTGATTTAAATAAACCTTTCTTGTTTTTTTCTCCATGGCTCCCTGTGTCCTCCAGCCGTGGCT